CCAGCATGTGTTCAGCCCCTCAGAGCAGGACCTGCGGCTGCAGGCGCGAAGGTAAGGCCTGTGGAAATGGCAGGGAGGGTGGAGGGGATGCAGGAGGCATGGATGTGGGTGGGGTGCCCCCACCTTCCAGGGCCAGTCAGACCTTCCTGACTTTCCCCCAGGTGGGCTGAGACCTACAGGCTGGATGTGCTAGAGGCAGTGGCTCCAGAGCGGCCCCGCTGTGCTTACTGCAGTGCAGAGGCTTCTAAGCGCTGCTCACGATGCCAGAATGAGTGGTATTGCTGCAGGTGAGGGTATCCTAGAACCTTGGACCTCTAAGCCCTACTCCCACATCCCCCACATGCATTGCCATCCTCAATACCCACCTGCCTGCAGGGAGTGCCAAGTCAAGCACTGGGAAAAGCATGGAAAGACTTGTGTCCTGGCAGCCCAGGGTGACAGAGCCAAATGAGGGCTGCAGTTGCTGAGGGCCGACCACCCATGCCAAGGGAATCCACCCAGAATGCACCCCTGAACCTCAAGATCACGGTCCAGCCTCTGCCGGAGCCCCAGTCTCCGCAGTGGAGAGCAGAGCGGGCGGTAAAGCTGCTGACCGATCTCCCTCCTCCTCACCCCAAGTGAAGGCTCGAGACTTCCTGCCCCACCCAGTGGGTAGGCCAAGTGTGTTGCTTCAGCAAACCGGACCAGGAGGGCCAGGGCCGGATGTGGGGACCCTCTTCCTCTAGCACAGTAAAGCTGGCCTCCAGAAACACGGGTATCTCCGCGTGGTGCTTTGCGGTCGCCGTCGTTGTGGCCGTCCGGGGTGGGGTGTGAGGAGGGGACGAAGGAGGGAAGGAAGGGCAAGGCGGGGGGGGCTCTGCGAGAGCGCGCCCAGCCCCGCCTTCGGGCCCCACAGTCCCTGCACCCAGGTTTCCATTGCGCGGCTCTCCTCAGCTCCTTCCCGCCGCCCAGTCTGGATCCTGGGGGAGGCGCTGAAGTCGGGGCCCGCCCTGTGGCCCCGCCCGGCCCGCGCTTGCTAGCGCCCAAAGCCAGCGAAGCACGGGCCCAACCGGGCCATGTCGGGGGAGCCTGAGCTCATTGAGCTGCGGGAGCTGGCACCCGCTGGGCGCGCTGGGAAGGGCCGCACCCGGCTGGAGCGTGCCAACGCGCTGCGCATCGCGCGGGGCACCGCGTGCAACCCCACACGGCAGCTGGTCCCTGGCCGTGGCCACCGCTTCCAGCCCGCGGGGCCCGCCACGCACACGTGGTGCGACCTCTGTGGCGACTTCATCTGGGGCGTCGTGCGCAAAGGCCTGCAGTGCGCGCGTGAGTAGTGGCCCCGCGCGCCTACGAGAGCGCCCGACCTGGAGCTCCTCCGCCTCACCGCCAGGCCTCTCTGCAGATTGCAAGTTCACCTGCCACTACCGCTGCCGCGCGCTCGTCTGCCTGGACTGTTGCGGGCCCCGGGACCTGGGCTGGGAACCCGCGGTGGAGCGGGACACGAACGTGGTGAGCGCGGGGCCGAGGGCGTATGGGAAGGGGGGCCCTGTGTCCATGCTGGCCCATCTTGCAGGACGAGCCTGTGGAGTGGGAGACACCTGACCTTTCTCAAGCTGAGATTGAGCAGAAGATCAAGGAGTACAATGCCCAGATCAACAGCAACCTCTTCATGAGCTTGGTGAGTTGACTGCTCAGGAAGGGGGCGTGGGGATTATCAAGGTTTGGTTTCTCTATTTCTTTAGAACAAGGACGGTTCTTACACAGGCTTCATCAAGGTTCAGCTGAAGCTGGTGCGCCCTGTCTCTGTGCCCTCCAGCAAGAAGCCACCCTCCTTGCAGGATGCCCGGCGGGGCCCAGGACGGGGCACAAGTGTCAGGCGCCGCACTTCCTTTTACCTGCCCAAGGATGCTGTCAAGCACCTGCATGTGCTGTCACGCACAAGGGCACGTGAAGTCATTGAGGCCCTGCTGCGAAAGTTCTTGGTGGTGGATGACCCCCGCAAGTTTGCACTCTTTGAGCGCGCTGAGCGTCACGGCCAAGGTGGGCTTCCCACCCCACCCTGCCCTATGTGACCCTGTCTCTGATCATTACTTCCCCTTCACAGTGTACTTGCGGAAGCTGTTGGATGATGAGCAGCCCCTGCGGCTGCGGCTCCTGGCAGGGCCCAGTGACAAGGCCCTGAGCTTTGTCCTGAAGGAAAATGACTCTGGGGAGGTGAACGTGAGTACATAGTTCTTAGTTTCTTGGTTGTCCAGCCTGTACACTCCCCTTTTGCCCCTTGCAGTGGGACGCCTTCAGCATGCCTGAACTACATAACTTCCTACGTATCCTGCAGCGGGAGGAGGAGGAGCACCTCCGCCAGATCCTGCAGAAGTACTCCTATTGCCGCCAGAAGATCCAAGAGGCCCTGCACGCCTGCCCCCTTGGGTGACCTCTTGTACCCCCAGGTGGAAGGCAGACAGCAGGCAGCGCCAAGTGCGTGCCGTGTGAGTGTGACAGGGCCAGTGGGGCCTGTGGAATGAGTGTGCATGGAGGCCCTCCTGTGCTGGGGGAATGAGCCCAGAGAACAGCGAAGTAGCTTGCTCCCTGTGTCCACCTGTGGGTGTAGCCAGGTATGGCTCTGCACCCCTCTGCCCTCATTACTGGGCCTTAGTGGGCCAGGGCTGCCCTGAGAAGCTGCTCCAGGCCTGCAGCAGGAGTGGTGCAGACAGAAGTCTCCTCAATTTTTGTCTCAGAAGTGAAAATCTTGGAGACCCTGCAAACAGAACAGGGTCATGTTTGCAGGGGTGACGGCCCTCATCTATGAGGAAAGGTTTTGGATCTTGAATGTGGTCTCAGGATATCCTTATCAGAGCTAAGGGTGGGTGCTCAGAATAAGGCAGGCATTGAGGAAGAGTCTTGGTTTCTCTCTACAGTGCCAACTCCTCACACACCCTGAGGTCAGGGAGTGCTGGCTCACAGTACAGCATGTGCCTTAATGCTTCATATGAGGAGGATGTCCCTGGGCCAGGGTCTGTGTGAATGTGGGCACTGGCCCAGGTTCATACCTTATTTGCTAATCAAAGCCAGGGTCTCTCCCTCAGGTGTTTTTTATGAAGTGCGTGAATGTATGTAATGTGTGGTGGCCTCAGCTGAATGCCTCCTGTGGGGAAAGGGGTTGGGGTGACAGTCATCATCAGGGCCTGGGGCCTGAGAGAATTGGCTCAATAAAGATTTCAAGATCCTCCTGCTGTTGGAATCTTTTATACATATAAAG